CTTTTTGAGACAGAGTCTTGCTCTGTTGCCTAGGCTGGAGTGCAGTAGCACGATCTCAGCTCACTGTAGCCTCTGCCTCCTGGCTTCAAGCAATTGTCCAGTCTCAGCCTCCTCAGTAGCTGGGACTACAGGTACACATCGCCACGCCTGGCTAAATTTTGTAATTTTTAGTAGAGTTGGGGTTTCAGCATGTTGGCCAGGCTGGTCTCCAATTCCTGACTTCAACTGATTCTCCAGCCTCAGCCTCCCAAAGTGCTGGGCTTACAGGTGTGAGTCATCGTGCCTGGCATTTTTTTTTTTTTTTTTGAGAGGGAGTCTTGCTCTGTTGCCCAGGCTGGAGTGCAGTGGTGCAATCTCGGCTCACTGCAACCTCTGCCTCCTGGGTTCGAGTGATTCTCCTGCCTCAGCCTCCCAGGTATCTGGGATCACAGGCGCCCGCCACCACTCCCGGGTAACTTTTGTATTTTCAGTAGAGACGGCGTTTCGTCATATTGGCCGGGCTGGTCTTGAACTCCTGACCTTAGGTGATCCACCTGCCTTGACCTCCCAAAGTGCTGGGATTACAGGTGTGAACCACTGGGCCCAGCCTCCCCTCCTCCACTCCGAAGGATTATTTGCTTAATTATTCAGTCGTAAGATTTAGTTACAGGCTTTGAAAGGAGGAGTAATGAAATCTCAGTTGGACTCAGCTAAGCAAAAAAGGGAAAATAAGTATTATCTCCATTTTACAGATGAGGTAATGCCTAATGATGACAATATGTGCGGCCAAGCTAGGATTCAAGTCAAGTTTGACTCCAGCAGCCGTGCTCTTAGTCGTAACCATGAATGGACAGTGGTTCCCTGAACTCTTCCTCCAGCTTGGTCCCCTGTCCCCAATTTTCAATTACTAAATATCCCATCAAACTGGGGCCAGCCCCACGCTCCTGGCCAAACTTCCACCGAGGTGCCGGCAGATGGCGATGGAGCCACCGACGGGCCACTCTGTCTGGCGCACGCATCTCTGTGCTGCCAGGTCGCAGGCGCCGCCGCCGCCGCACTTCCGGGTGCCATTGCAGGTGAGCCAGGGTCTCCCGAGAACCTCACCCCCCGGTATTCCCCTCACCCTGAAGTAAGGGAGTCTCCCTCTTCCCCTCAGCTCCTAACCAAGGTGCTCAGTACCGCGGCTAGGGTGCCCAGCGGGAGGCTGGGTAGTTACCGGAGGAGGCAGAGCCGGTCGCACGCCTGGGTCCCAGCGGAGGCCCAGTCGACTCTCGACCCGGGCCCCAGCCTCCTTGCGTGGCGAAGGTCGTGCCTCAGGTCTCCTGGCGAACCTGGCCGCCCGGAAGCGGAGAGTGACTCCTCCCCTTCGTCCCCTCGGTGCCCGCCAGGCGGCGCCGTCGGCTGGGCCCGGATTCCCCTGCGGCTTCGATCCCTTTCCACTGGGTATTGAGATTGGCGAGGGGAGAGGCGCAGAAACGGCGTGTAAGAGAGCCTGACTACCAATTGGAATAAGTCAGTAATGAATTTACTTCCCCACCCCTATCAGGATGCAGAAAGCCTCAGTGTTGCTCTTCCTGGCCTGGGTCTGCTTCCTCTTCTACGCTGGCATTGCCCTCTTCACCAGTGGCTTCCTGCTCACCCGTTTGGAGCTCACCAACCATAGCAGCTGCCAAGAGCCCCCAGGCCCTGGGTCCCTGCCATGGGGGAGCCAAGGGAAACCTGGGGCCTGCTGGATGGCTTCCCGATTTTCGCGGGTTGTGTTGGTGCTGATAGATGCTCTGCGATTTGACTTCGCCCAGCCCCAGCATTCACACGTGCCTAGAGAGCCTCCTGTCTCCCTACCCTTCCTGGGCAAACTAAGCTCCTTGCAGAGGATCCTGGAGATTCAGCCCCACCATGCCCGGCTCTACCGATCTCAGGTTGACCCTCCTACCACCACCATGCAGCGCCTCAAGGCCCTCACCACTGGCTCACTGCCTACCTTTATTGATGCTGGTAGTAACTTCGCCAGCCACGCCATAGTGGAAGACAATCTCATTAAGCAGCTCACCAGTGCAGGTCAGTGTGGGCCACTTTGAAGGCCAGAAGTACAGGCTCTGACTTCTCTTTCATGTCCCTGCAGGAAGGCGTGTAGTCTTCATGGGAGATGATACCTGGAAAGACCTTTTCCCTGGTGCTTTCTCCAAAGCTTTCTTCTTCCCATCCTTCAATGTCAGAGACCTAGACACAGTGGACAATGGCATCCTGGAACACCTCTACCCCACCAGTGAGCATGGGGCCAGAGCACTTAGTTCTAAGGTCTTCTGTGCTCAGTGTTCTCCCCTTCACAGTGGACAGTGGTGAATGGGACGTGCTGATTGCTCACTTCCTGGGTGTGGACCACTGTGGCCACAAGCATGGCCCTCACCACCCTGAAATGGCCAAGAAACTTAGCCAGATGGACCAGGTGATCCAGTGAGTGTGGGGTATTGGCTGGGGGAGTGGGTTTTCTACTCCTGACACATTTATTGGCCCCCAGGGGACTTGTGGAGCGTCTGGAGAATGACACACTGCTGGTAGTGGCTGGGGACCATGGGATGACCACAAATGGAGACCATGGAGGGGACAGTGAGCTGGAGGTCTCAGCTGCTCTCTTTCTGTATAGCCCCACAGCAGTCTTCCCCAGCACCCCACCAGAGGTGAGGCCTGGGATGTTCCTCATCTGTTCTCCTGAATCTGTTGACCACTGTCATTTTCCTTTAGGAGCCAGAGGTGATTCCTCAAGTTAGCCTTGTGCCCACGCTGGCCCTGCTGCTGGGCCTGCCCATCCCATTTGGGAATATCGGGGAAGTGATGGCTGAGCTATTCTCAGGGGGTGAGGACTCCCAGCCCCACTCCTCTGCTTTAGCCCAAGCCTCAGCTCTCCATCTCAATGCTCAGCAGGTAGGTAAGCGGGCTGGGTTTCCAGGTGACAGTTCCCCTTGGCCTCTGACCTTTTCTCTGCCAGGTGTCCCGATTTCTTCATACCTACTCAGCTGCTACTCAGGACCTTCAAGCTAAGGAGCTTCATCAGCTGCAGAACCTCTTCTCCAAGGCCTCTGCTGACTACCAGTGGCTTCTCCAGAGCCCCAAGGGGGCTGAGGCGACACTGCCGACTGTGATTGCTGAGCTGCAGCAGTTCCTGCGGGGAGCTCGGGCCATGTGCATCGAGTCTTGGGCTCGTTTCTCTCTGGTCCGCATGGCGGGGGGTACTGCTCTCTTGGCTGCTTCCTGCTTTATCTGCCTGCTGGCATCTCAGTGGGCAATATCCCCAGGCTTTCCATTCTGCCCTCTACTCCTGACACCTGTGGCCTGGGGCCTGGTTGGGGCCATAGCGTATGCTGGACTCCTGGGAACTATTGAGCTGAAGCTAGATCTAGTGCTTCTAGGGGCTGTGGCTGCAGTGAGCTCATTCCTCCCTTTTCTGTGGAAAGCCTGGGCTGGCTGGGGGTCCAAGAGGCCCCTGGCAACCCTGTTTCCCATCCCTGGGCCCGTCCTGTTACTCCTGCTGTTTCGCTTGGCTGTGTTCTTCTCTGATAGTTTTGTTGTAGCTGAGGCCAGGGCCACCCCCTTCCTTTTGGGCTCATTCATCCTGCTCCTGGTTGTCCAGCTTCACTGGGAGGGCCAGCTGCTTCCACCTAAGCTACTCACAATGCCCCGCCTTGGCACTTCAGCCACAACAAACCCCCCACGGCACAATGGTGCATATGCCCTGAGGCTTGGAATTGGGTTGCTTTTATGTACAAGGCTAGCTGGGCTTTTTCATCGTTGCCCTGAAGAGACACCTGTTTGCCACTCCTCTCCCTGGCTGAGTCCTCTGGCATCCATGGTGGGTGGTCGAGCCAAGAATTTGTGGTATGGAGCTTGTGTGGCGGCGCTGGTGGCCCTGTTAGCTGCCGTGCGCTTGTGGCTTCGCCGCTATGGTAATCTCAAGAGCCCCGAGCCACCCATGCTCTTTGTGCGCTGGGGACTGCCCCTAATGGCATTGGGTACTGCTGCCTACTGGGCATTGGCGTCGGGGGCAGATGAGGCTCCCCCCCGTCTCCGGGTCCTGGTCTCTGGGGCATCCATGGTGCTGCCTCGGGCTGTAGCAGGGCTGGCTGCTTCAGGGCTCGCGCTGCTGCTCTGGAAGCCTGTGACAGTGCTGGTGAAGGCTGGGGCAGGCGCTCCAAGGACCAGGACTGTCCTCACTCCCTTCTCAGGCCCCCCCACTTCTCAAGCTGACTTGGATTATGTGGTCCCTCAAATCTACCGACACATGCAGGAGGAGTTCCGGGGCCGGTTAGAGAGGACCAAATCTCAGGGTCCCCTGACTGTGGCTGCTTATCAGTTGGGGAGTGTCTACTCAGCTGCTATGGTCACAGCCCTCACCCTGTTGGCCTTCCCACTTCTGCTGTTGCATGCGGAGCGCATCAGCCTTGTGTTCCTGCTTCTGTTTCTGCAGAGCTTCCTTCTCCTACATCTGCTTGCTGCTGGGATACCCGTCACCACCCCTGGTAAATATCTCAGCTCTGATTCACTTAAAGACGTGACTGTAACGTGGCATATCTTTTCTTCCAGGTCCTTTTACTGTGCCATGGCAGGCAGTCTCGGCTTGGGCCCTCATGGCCACACAGACCTTCTACTCCACAGGCCACCAGCCTGTCTTTCCAGCCATCCATTGGCATGCAGCCTTCGTGGGATTCCCAGAGGGTCATGGCTCCTGTACTTGGCTGCCTGCTTTGCTAGTGGGAGCCAACACCTTTGCCTCCCACCTCCTCTTTGCAGGTACCCCCTCCTCCTTCACTTGCTTCCATTGTGTTGATTCCAGCCATACCCTCTCTTGAGGCAGTAGGTTGCCCACTGCTCCTGCTCTGGCCTTTCCTGTGTGAGAGTCAAGGGCTGCGGAAGAGACAGCAGCCCCCAGGGAATGAAGCTGATGCCAGAGTCAGACCCGAGGAGGAAGAGGAGCCACTGATGGAGATGCGGCTCCGGGATGCGCCTCAGCACTTCTATGCAGCACTGCTGCAGCTGGGCCTCAAGTACCTCTTTATCCTTGGTATTCAGGTGGGTGTAGGAGAGAGATCAGGGAGTTGGTGCAAGTAACGTGGCCCCTCCTCTCCTCCTCTAGATTCTGGCCTGTGCCTTGGCAGCCTCCATCCTTCGCAGGCATCTCATGGTCTGGAAAGTGTTTGCCCCTAAGTGAGTAGATTTGCTTGAGAAGTAGAGGTGGTTGTTGCCTGAGATTCTCCGCCTTTCTTTGCAGGTTCATATTTGAGGCTGTGGGCTTCATTGTGAGCAGCGTGGGACTTCTCCTGGGCATAGCTTTGGTGATGAGAGTGGATGGTGCTGTGAGCTCCTGGTTCAGGCAGCTATTTCTGGCCCAGCAGAGGTAGCCTAGTCTGTGATTACTGGCACTTGGCTACAGAGAGTGCTTGAGAACAGTGTAGCCTGGCCTGTACAGGTACTGGATGATCTGCAAGACAGGCTCAGCCATACTCTTACTATCATGCAGCCAGGGGCCGCTGACATCTAGGACTTCATTATTCTATAATTCAGGACCACAGTGGAGTATGATCCCTAACTCCTGATTTGGATGCATCTGAGGGACAAGGGGGGCGGTCTCCGAAGTGGAATAAAATAGGCCGGGCGTGGTGACTTGCACCTATAATCCCAGCACTTTGGGAGGCAGAGGTGGGAGGATTGCTTGGTCCCAGGAGTTCAAGACCAGCCTGTGGAACATAACAAGACCCCGTCTCTACTATTTAAAAAAAAGTGTAATAAAATGATAATATAATTATGTGTGTCTGAGATGTGGGGGAGCCCCACTGT